ATCTTACAACTCGCACACTACTCATGTGGAAGATTTAAATGTACATTCCAGGACCTGGTGCTTTCTCTTCCGCCTGTTCTCAAAGCAGCTGCAGGGTGAGCCTGACTGTGTCATTTCTCAGCTTCATCTCCCTTTCCCCAAAAAGGTATAGATGATAATCCCCTGCAATGGCTTCAGGACACAAGATCAAGTCCTTGCAGTGCTTTTGTGGCCTCACAGGGCCTGGATCCCTGTTAAACTCTGAGTTCACCTCCTGCCTCTCTCCCCTGCCCACCTGCTGAGGCCACACTGGCCCCCTTGCTGCTCCTGCCACACGGGCTCTGCCACTGCTGTGGCCTCCACCTGGAATGACTGCCCCCCCATAATTCTGCCTAGGTCACTGCTTCACCTCCTTTTGCTTTAGCGCTTCATCAAATAACATTCTATACATTTAGTTATTTATTATGTTTAGTTTGCCCCCATTGCTGGTAAACTCTGTGAGGATGGATATTTTGGTCTGTTTTGTTTACAGTCCTGTCCCAGTGCCTAGTCAGTATCTAGCACAGTGGGCCTTCAGTTGAGACTTTTTTTGAAAAACGGAACATCTGCCTATCGCAAGGACTACTATTATTCTGAAAATCACCTTCTTCATTAGAAAGTAATATTTATCATTTTATTATAGAACTTTGATCTTACTTCTTGTGACTTCATTCTGCGTAGAGCACACTCCCATCCTTGAATTAAATGACAAAGCATTTTATATTAACTGACAATGACTGATGCCATGGGCAAATCCTATTTCTGTAAATAACTGAATTTTCTTCTGGACTGCGCATGAGGGGAGAAAGATGTCTGCAGTTTCGGTTTCCTGGAAAATGAAACCTATCTCATTTGTTGCCTGTGTCAAGGGGCAGTGCTTCAGTCGGGGTGGAGCTGCTTAAAAGGCCTGGGATCACACCCTTTGGGAACACATCCAAGCTTAAGACGGTGAGGTCAGCTTCACATTCTCAGGAACTCTCCTTCTTTGGGTAAGACTGGGAGGGTGGGCAGGAGCTACCCTTCCCGTGGCCCCGGACCTTGGGTGGGCTGTGGGCTCAGGGAGCGGAGGGGAGGCCTTAAGCATCCACTCTCTGCCCGGTGTTTTTGTTCTCATCAGGGAGCCTCAGATGGGAAGGGACTCGAGCCCCACCTGTCCCTGGACTCTGGAATGTAAGGACAATTAGCTTTGTCCTTGCCCAGGTCTGGCTGAAGTTGAGGATCTCTTACTCTCTAGGCCACGGAATTAACCCGAGCAGGCATGGAGGCCTCTGCTCTCACCTCATCAGCAGTGACCAGTGTGGCCAAAGTGGTCAGGGTGGCCTCTGGCTCTGCCGTAGTTTTGCCCCTGGGTGAGTGTTCCTGGGAGGGGCTGGTGCTGGGGATCTACTCACAGAATGTTCTTTTGGTTTCCAGCCAGGATTGCTACAGTTGTGATTGGAGGAGGTGAGTCTGTGGGGAAGGGGCTCAAGTAACCACCACGCACCGACCCAGCTCCTCTTCCCTGCAGTTGTGGCCATGGCGGCTGTGCCCATGGTGCTCAGTGCCATGGGCTTCACTGCGGCGGGAATCGCCTCGTCCTCCATAGCAGCCAAGATGATGTCCGCGGCGGCCATTGCCAATGGGGGTGGAGTTGCCTCGGGCAGCCTTGTGGCTACTCTGCAGTCACTGGGTAAGTATCCTGGCGGGGCTTGCTGGGGAGGGTCCCACTCTGTCCACCCTCTGCTTCTTCCCAGGAGCAACTGGACTCTCCGGATTGACCAAGTTCATCCTGGGCTCCATTGGGTCTGCCATTGCGGCTGTCATTGCGAGGTTCTACTAGCTCCCTGCCCCTCGCCCTGCAGAGAAGAGAACCATGCCAGGGGAGAAGGCACCCAGCCATCCTGACCCAGCGAGGAGCCAACTATCCCAAATATACCTGGGGTGAAATATACCAAATTCTGCATCTCCAGAGGAAAATAAGAAATAAAGATGAATTGTTGCAACTCTTCCCAGAATCTCTTCTTCTCGCTGGCTG